CAAGGTCCCTGCCCTTAAGGGACTTAAAGACAAAACAAAACAAAAAATAAAACAAGTAAATAAATGAGATCACTTCCATTAATAACAGTGCCATGAAGGGTCATGCGCCATGAAAGGCAGGTGGTGAGGCTGAGGATCTTGGGCCACAATGAGCCGAGGAGCTGAGGTGACTGGGGGCGCCAGGGTCTGGGGGTGCGGGCAGGCAACAGACCACAGGGGACTTACAGGCCATTATAAGGAGTTTTTATGTCATAAATTATTATGACATAAATTGGAGGGCTTTAAATAGGGGAGTGAAGTGGTCTGATTTGTAATTTTAAATGATCGCGTCAGCAGTTGTTTTATGGTATAAAATGCCCAGCTTTAAGATGACCATGCATTCTACAAATTCACCGTGACATCACTGCCAAAACTCTTAACCTGTCTTATCTAGTTTTCCTGACAGATAAATAGGTCGGAATAAAGCTCCATGACATAACTAGTGGGAGCCAAAGATTTGAATCACGTCTTGGTTTCAAATCTTGCTACCCACAAATGAGTTGTGAGCTCTTGTCAGGTTATTTACTGTATTTGTGCCTCAACTATCTCAGCTGTGAAATGGGGATAATGAAAGTTCCTACATCATTTATTTGTGGAAAAAAAAATGACATGTAAAGCACGACGAGAGCGCCTGGCACAATGTAGTAAGCTTTCACAAACACTCACTTTCATTCCTTCTTGCAGGGGATTACTGAGAGGATCCACAAGATAATGCACGTGAAAGGGCTTGCGAAATTGTAAGGACTATCTTAATGGTAGAGTCCTCTTTATGTTTTCTTTTAAACGGTCCAGAGGACGCTGGGCTGTTCGAGGAGAGGCGCGAGGCCAAGCGCAGCCTCAATGCGGTCATTGTCGTGGGGCCGCCCCTCCCCCGCCCGGGGCGCTTCTCCATGGCAACGTGGGCTTTACCTCTCCCCGCCTCCTCAGGCCCGCAGACCGGAAGCAGCCCGCGCCGGGGGCTTCTGGGAAAAGGCTTGTGAACGGCGTTTCTGCGTCTGCCGTGGACAGCGAAGCTGCTGCGGTTCCTGAGCCGGAGGTTTGCGCCGGTGTGCGGGGAACGTTATGAGATATTTATATATCTTTTATTTCTTATGCCTCAGGAGTGCCTGTGAAGAAAACGGGGTATTGCCCTGAGGCTTATATTCTGCCTCAGTTGTCTTTTCTTGAAATATTATAAATCAGAATGTCTGCACAGTCAGTGGAAGAAGATTCAATACTTATCATCCCAACTCCAGATGAAGAGGAAAAAATTCTGAGAGTGAAGTTGGAGGAGGATCCTGATGGCGAAGAGGGATCAAGTATCCCCTGGAACCATCTCCCAGACCCAGAGATTTTCCGACAGCGATTCAGGCAGTTTGGATACCAGGATTCACCTGGGCCCCGTGAGGCTGTGAGCCAGCTCCGAGAACTTTGCCGTCTGTGGCTCAGGCCAGAGACGCACACAAAAGAACAAATCTTGGAGCTGGTAGTGCTGGAGCAGTTTGTTGCCATCCTACCCAAAGAGCTACAGACTTGGGTTCGAGATCATCATCCAGAGAATGGAGAGGAGGCAGTGACAGTGCTGGAGGATTTGGAGAGTGAACTTGATGACCCTGGACAACCGGTGAGCCTGCTTGTGTCATTTCCTGTGTCAGATCCTTCTCTGAATCAAATCTTTCTGTTTCCAGGTTTCTCTCCGTCGACGAAAACGGGAAGTACTAGTAGAAGACATGGTATCTCAAGAAGAAGCTCAGGGATTACCAAGTTCTGAGCTTGATGCTGTGGAGAACCAGCTCAAGTGGGCATCCTGGGAGCTCCATTCCCTAAGGCACTGTGGTGAGGACCAGAACTCTGTGTGGGCTAGAGGGCTAAAATGAAATTTTGTTTGACTCTGCTTTAGTAATCATTCCTTGAAGTAGTTGGAGATGGTGCTGGTATGCCACTGAATGAGGTCTGAGCAGGTTTTCTTCACATCTGAGGGGACAGTGCCAGCCAGTCAACTTTTGGGGTGGGGCTGAAGTCTGCTGAAAATCTGCAGTTTTACATGTTTCATGGGACATTCTTCTGTGCAATAAAGTTTGAGAAGTATCATTCTTGATATATGGGGCTGATATTTTCAACTTCTCATCATCTGAATTTTAGAGTGACTTTTCACCTGCGTTCCTTATTTCAGCTGTCTAGTCTCTTCCACACTTGGGAATTTCTGTTTCCTGTGTGCCGTTTGTCTCCACTTAATCTTCACGCTCCTCTGTTTTTCAAGTCTCCAAGCCTCACTATCCTCCTCTAACCTTTCAGTCTCTCTCTCTTAGCCTTATCTCCTGACTTGATCTTTTTGTTAATTATTTACTGTTTTCCTCTTCGCTGAAGGCAGTTGCTAACCCTATATGAACTGGATCTTTACTCCTTAAGGCATGAAGTTTTAGAAAAGTCTTAAATGACACTTGCTGTTATCTCTGCCTGCGTGTGAGTGATGCTAACCCATGTTGGTAATTCAGGCTTTTCTTTCATTGGACACGTTTCACTGAGGCTTAGAAATAACGATTTTTCTAAGTACCATGACAAATACCACATGGGAGAAGCTGCTTTTATTGGAAAACTTTCATTTATTAGGGGCATACTGAATTTTTATGTCATGTCTTTGGTTAACACAGGAGGCCCCCAGCTTATCTTCAGCCCCTTCTTGTCAAGACTCCTGTGTTCTGCTTTTAGGCTAACATTGGCTGTGACCTGACTTGGCTTGTTCATTTCAGAAATAGCCACTTTCTGACATGTTTTTCTAATTTACATCTTTGTATTTTGATGTAATTTCTCCCTTTCTCAAAGTAAAAGAACATTATAATGATTTCCTAGTGGCCAATTTTATTTTATTTTTATTCTTACAAAGTTTCATCCATACCTAGCCACATCATTTTGACTATCTCCCTAACCATCTTAGAATCTACCATCTTTCTGACCTTTGTTTTCTGACTACCATTTGTAAACCACTTGCCTATGTTTTATTCAGATATCCCTTATATCATGATGTTATACTGTTATTCAGAGTAATTTCATTTTTTCTTTTTTGAGAATAGGCCTTAACACCAGTGTCAGAGTGGTTTATAGATGTGTGCTAGCTATTTTAGTTCATTAAAAAAAAAATTTTTTTTAGGTTTCTTTTCCCTTAATAGATAATGAATGATATTTACATTTTCTGTTTATTTCAGATGATGATGGTAGGACTGAAAATGGAGCACTAGCTCCAAAGCAGGAGCTTCCTTCAGCATTAGAATCCCATGAAGTTCCTGGCACTCTCAATATGGGTGTTCCTCAAATTTTTAAATATGGAGAAACCTGTTTCCCCAAGGGCAGGTTTGAAAGAAAGAGAAATCCCTCTCGAAAGAAACAACATATATGTGATGAATGTGGAAAACACTTCAGTCAGGGCTCAGCCCTTATTCTTCATCAAAGAATTCACAGTGGGGAGAAACCTTATGGATGTGTTGAGTGTGGGAAAGCATTCAGCCGAAGTTCCATTCTTGTGCAACACCAGAGAGTCCACACTGGAGAAAAACCTTACAAATGTCTTGAATGTGGGAAAGCCTTTAGCCAGAATTCGGGGCTTATTAATCATCAGAGAATCCATACTGGGGAGAAACCTTATGAATGCGTTCAGTGTGGGAAATCGTATAGTCAAAGCTCAAATCTTTTTAGACATCAGAGAAGACACAATGCAGAAAAACTTCTGAATGTTGTGAAAGTTTAAGAAATTGAAAAAAAAAAAAGAATCAGCACTCAGGTCTTTTTCTTCAGAAATGAAGACAAAATTTAAAATATGAAATGATGCAGAATAGTTTTTTCCCTATTGACTGTCAGAAAATCCACTGGGAAATGTAAAAATCTTCACTCACCATTATGATATTTATCTTGAAAGAAATGGTGTCATACCTGCCTAGAAACTGAAATTTTAAACTTAATTCAGGTCTTAATGCCTAAATTTTCCATGTGATGTTTATAGTCTGTATTACTTCTCCAAATAATGAACTACCTGATTCATTGTCCCTTTCTTGAAAGTTTCTTTTTTAAGACAAATACATTATTTCTGCATTGATCATTGAAATGTTCTTTATATGGATACATTCCCTTATATATTAAAAGGCAACAGGAATTACAAAGTCTGAAAACCATTTTAAACCATCTTTTAAAAATTTACCCTTATTTCCTTTTACCTAATTTGAATATGCATTTGAGAAAATAAGAGGATAAAGGATGGCTAAGAGCCTCAAAATGAACCATAAGATCTCAGATAAGAAGTGATGGTGATAAAACATCAAAAAGTGAATGGAACACCTTGATTGGGGAAGATATGCAAATACTTTGATCTAAGAATTGAAATGTATCAAGAATTTATATTTTGCCTGCAGGAAAATTCAAAAGCTACTCATCCTCTCTATAATTTGGAGTCATCTTACTAATGAAAATAATGTTTTCCCATATATTATTAAAAAGCATACAGTCTAAATAATAAACAGTTGTAAAATAATGAAGGTAGAAATTATAACACTAGGGAAAAATTTGTAGCGGATGGCAGTGTTGAAGGCAAATGTAAACATAAGGGTAATGGTCTGTCATGGCTTTTAGAAAAAGATGATAGAGTTCATCATTATTTTGCCTTCATCTTTGTTAAGGACAGAAAATTCCCTGACAGGTGGGCAAGTATCAGGTTACCTATTTTTTATTCCTTTGGTACAAAAGGGTTGAACGTCAGGCTAAAAAAGCAGCCATGCATTTATTATTAAACATTTTCTACCGACAAGGCACTGTGCTAGGTACTGTAATCCTACCATAAGTAGGTAGGTATTTCTTCCACTGTAAATCATAGGGGTTTGCTGTTTTATGTGAGTTAGCCTCTTCCCCTTGTCTGAGCATTCCTCAGGGGAGGTCACCTGTGAGGTTCCCAGAACTGTAGTTTTTTTTACCAGGGTGTTGTATTTGGAGGGGGAGGAGGACTCGGCTCAAAAGAGCTAGCTGGCTCTCCAGTGTTCAGAGGTGAGTCCACGATACTCTTACCACAATTTGGAAGTTTGTGAATCTTTTTAAAGAACTAATCAATCTCTAATAGCATTGAGGTTGTACCTACATATTAAGTTGAATGGACTGTTCTATTTAAAAAATAAACAACTAGACAATTAACTAGTTTATTAACCTATCACAATTGAATTTTTTTTTAATTTTCAGTCTTAACACATTTTTTAAAATGTATTAAAGTAATACATTGTAGTAGTAGGATTATATACTCCTTGGCTGAGAATTCCAAGTACTGTGGTTCTACTGTTTAGTGGAAAACTCTGGAAGTTAAAATATAGAATATGAGAGGAGGCTTTTTTATAATGGGCATCATTGTGTGGAAAATGACCCATGTGAATACAAATATTTCCTAGTTCAGAGATTTTGGTTATATCTGGTGCTTGGATCAAGTTTAAAAATGGAAGGTGAGATTTTGCATGAGCCTATTAAAAAGCATAGTAATAAATGCAAGGCCAGCTGGTGGAAAAGTGAGGCAGAATGGAGCTTGTTTATAGGTTTTCTGATAACAATTATAAAAAATGTGCTTTATAGATTAAGATTTATTGAAGTATAAATATGTAGTAATGATATAATGTATTTTAAGTTATACAAGAAAATGTAGGGACTTTTGTTTGGGTCTTTTTCTCTTTGTGGCTGAGGGGAAACAAGTCAGTGTCCAATAAAGCTGTAAACTCCTCTGCTCTAAGATAAATGATGTGATTTATTTATTTATAACTGGCTTCTTTCCAAGTAGGTTTTCAGGTGGCATATTTGGAAGACGGCTGGAATGACAGAATTCTTGTATCAGAGTAGGTAAGAAGGGAGCAACCTCTCAATGGCTATTATGTCATGCTTTTTAAGATCGTATGCGGTTCCTATATACAAGGAAGCTTCCCTGTGGTAGATTTGTCATAAATGCCAAAGATATTTGGTAATGTGAGTGTAGAAAAAGTAGTATGAGGGTTGGCAAATACTGTTTTTGTCTTGGCAGCTCTAATATCTGCATTGTTCAGAAAGGATTCTGAGGCTAAGGCAAAGCTCTGTGGGAAAAAGGGACTGGACCAAAAAAAACTGGATGGTGGCACACAAGAAGAGGAAATGATGAGATGTGTACTTTCTATCTCTGGTTAGGCTTAGTCCCCACTAGACAAATTGATTTTAAATACTATGTAGTGATTTTTAAATTCCATCCACACATTCATTACCCACACAGATAATCATAGAAATTTGGGGGAGTGCCTAGCTTCTGATGAAGTGGTGATATGGCAGTGCCAAGCAGTGGCATCGCCAGAGTATCTGTTTGGTTAGCAAATGAGCAGTCATTTTAGGTCATGCAGATTGCTGATATCTGCCCAGTAGCCACTGAGCATTTGCTGGTTTTTTCTTCTGGCTTTCTTGGAGGTTAAGCTCTCTGTAGTCATACCCAGTTGGTACTTGATCTTTAGCAATATGTCTCATATTCATGTAAATTGAAGGGAGGGTTACATGTACTGAAATAATCTGCATGCTAGGCATTGGCTTAGACACCGTACCTATCTCACTTAGATTTGTGGACTAGGAAAGCAAGATTCAGAGATCATGTGACTTGCATGTGGCCTAGAGATAAAATTCAAATCTGGTTCTGTAGACTCCAGGGACATATTCACCATGCCATGGGTGGTGGCTATTAAACCTTGATAAATTTGTGTTTATGGTTAACAAATGTGAAAGCTATTAAACATTGCTGGTTTGAATTTTTTACAGTGCAGAAATGTAAAATGAAAAAGGATATTTCCTTTCACAGTGTTACCGAGAAGTCATGATAATTTCGTTTGTTCTTCCAGATTTAGGCATATACTTATTTAATCAATAATGTGTTAACAGCTGACACCTGTGGTTGCTGTGACAGGCACTATTTGAAGTGCTTTATCATGGATTAACTCTTAATCCTCAGCTACCGTATAAAGTAGGACATAACCCCATTTCACATGCACTACACTGAGACTTGCCTCCTCTCCCCCCACATTGAAGATGTTCTTTTTTCATAACTATATACTATTCCATTGCATGAATATTCTGTAATTTATTTAATCCCCTATGGATTGATAATTAGGTTCATTATAGATAGAAGTGTAATTAACATTCCTGTACATGTATTTTGCTACTTGTGTGGGTATTTCTGTAGGATGAATAACTAGAAATTTATTGGATCAGGTTTCACATTTGCAGTTTTGAAAACTACTACCAAAAAGATTTCACCAATTTACAACTCCATCATTAGTAAGAATGCCTGTTTGCCTATAGTCTGCCAACCCTGAATCCTTAAAAATTTTTGCCAATCTGGTAGGCAAAATTTCTTTCTTTTCTTTGAATATTAATGAGGAGGAACATCTTTTCATGTTTCTTGGCCATTTGCATTTCCTATTATGAATTGCTTTTGCCCATTTTCCTTTTTTTAATTATGAAAGTCTAATGACTACCTTCTCATTGTATAAAAAACACAGTTCTTTGAATAGAGAGACCCTTTTCTCCAATGCTACCAATCACATTCCACTTACCACAGTTTAACATACATCCTCTAGTCACCTTTCCGTACGAATATACATACACATAAAAACACTTTTTACATAAATAGGATCTCATATTCTGTAGCTTTTTAAAATTTTGGTCTCAAAAAAAGATAACAGGTCTTTAAATTTCTTTAATGGTTGAATATGATTAAATACTATGAAAATGCCATTATTTATTCCCTTAATTTTTTTCCTCTCGCTATTACATTGCCAAAGTAAACATCCTATTCAGATGTCTTTGTGCATGTGTGTGAATATTTCTTTAGTCTGGAGTCCAGTAAGGTGGATTTTTGGATCAAAGGGTTTGTTCTCTGTCCACCTTCAGTCTTCCCAAAGGCCTTCATAACTGTATTTTCACCAAGTGTATGGAGAATGTTCATTTCCCCATATAACCATACCTACACTTGATAGTTTTTATCTGTTGGGCGAAAAAGAACCTTTTCTTATTTTGCATTTCCCTGATTATAAAAAAAAATGGTGAGATTGGGGTTATTTTCATGTTTATTGGCCATTTATAGTTTACTGTGGATTGTTTGTATCCCTTACCTGCTTTCTATTGGGTTATGTGTGGATATATTGTTTTTATTTGTTCAGCATCTCCTTCCCCATCTTCTGGTAACACAACCTTTATTTATTTGTGGGGAACCTATTCCCTGTGGCTTAGGTGAGCATGTGACCAGGCCTGGCCTCCTGAGTCCCACAGCTTCCTAGCCACAGTGATAAAAGAATGGGTATATAACTTAAGCCAGGCTAAGGAAAGCCCTTAACAGAACTTCTGCTGGAACTACTGGAAAGAAGGCTTTATGGAGATCCCAGGAACCAAGGACCATGTAAGCCTGAATTTGTGCCATGTGGAGAGAGTCTGTCTGAGGAGAAACTCGGATGCTAGCAGAAATGGAAAGAGAACTAAGTTCTGATGTCATTTTTCTGGAGGCCCTAGATCCAGCTGTGCCTAAAGCCTGCCCTACCTCCGGACTTTAAAGTTTTGTGAGCCAATAAAGTCCCTTTCTTGTTTAAGATAATTGAATTGAGTTTCTGTTCTGATTAATATAGGTTATTTGTATTTTCTTATTGATTTGTAGAAAACCTTTGTAATTTTAAATTCTAGACTTTATGCACTATATAAGTTAATAAAATTAGCATGGCCTTCCATGATTTGGCCTGTGTCAACTTTTGCCATTTGTTAC